CCTGGGTTGTAACTGTGGGTGAAAAGGCCTGTCTCCTTTCTCTTTCCCCAGTTCCCTGAGACAGGACCGGTGTCCTGCCTGGGGTATCCCCAGAGTTTGGCACACGGTGATAGCCAACATTCACTGAGCGCCAAAGGGCCAGGTGCTGCCACTCTCTCAAAATAAGCCTCTGCCACTTACTGAACAACTAGTCTGCGCCAAGCACTGGGATACTAAGCCTACGACTCCCAGAAAGGTCCCGGCGGACCCCCGTGCGCAGCGGGACGCAGTGGGCGCCAGGGACCGCAGTGCCCCGGGCCCAGCGCTCTTCTCCAGGTGATCGCCGGGGAGGCAGGTTTAAAAGGCAGGAGCCGGAAGCCGTCTCGGCGCCCAGGTGGCCGAGAATCCAGTCACCAGGTCACTGAGTCACCGATGGGGGCGAGGACACGGGCCTGGGCCGGTCAGAGGGGCGGGATCGTCACCCCTGGCTCAGGGGCCCCTCCGTCCAGGCAGGGAGCCAAAGTCAGTCTTCGCTTGAGGGTTGGCGGTCGCTGGAAGTGGTAGCCATTGGGAGTTACACTAATCCCGCGAAGGGTGCGCAAGGGAGGCGGCAGCCCCCCCCAAGAAGAGAGGCAGGCCGGCCTCCAGCGCTCCCCGCCCACAAGCACGTCCTTGCCCCCGGGAGGTTGTTTGCCGGCTCCAGGATCTCCCTCCCGGCGACCCCGGCCTCGCCGTCACTCACCCTCCAGTCCCGGGTGACTCAGAACGCTCGGCCGCCGGCCGCACCACTGTGGCCGCTGCAGGGGCGGGGAACGCAGTGAAGGGGCGCGGCGCAGGTGTCAGGTTGCTGGAGAGGCGGGCCTACAGGGCGGAAACCACCGGCGCGGGTGACCGGAAGCCCCGCCCCCAACATGGCCGTGCCCACAGGTCTCGTTGGAGGCCGTGCCTTTATCGTCATGTGACGCGAGTCCTCGCCCCACCCGTCTGCAGCCACTCCTGGTCTCAGTCCCAGAGCTCGAGAGGGCCACGTGACCGTCCCGGGGCCAGTCACGTGAGGCGCAGATCCTGGCTGGGAGGGGGTTGGTAGAGGGGTCCAGAGTGGCAGTAAAGGAGGAAGATGGCGGGGTGCAGGGGGTCTCTGTGCTGCTGCTGCAGGTGGTGCTGCTGCTGCGGTGAGCGTGAGACCCGCACCCCCGAGGAGCTGGTAAGAAGCCGGCGGAGTCGGCCTGGGGAGGGAAAAGGCTCCCTCTGCGGATCTGTTTTTCTAGACCATCCTTGGAGAAACACAGGAGGAGGAGGATGAGATTCTTCCAAGGAAAGACTATGAGGTGAGCTCCTTTGATACTGCTTGGGCAACTAATGACCTTTTGACTCAACTTTGCCTCTTTTCAGAGTTTGGATTATGATCGCTGTATCAATGACCCTTACCTGGAAGTTTTGGAGACCATGGATAATAAGGTGGGTCTTACAATTCTTCATCTCTGGGGATCTAAACTGAATCATTCTTTTCCTGTGTGAACAGAAAGGTCGAAGATATGAGGCGGTGAAGTGGATGGTGGTGTTTGCCATTGGAGTCTGCACTGGCCTGGTGAGGAGGCAGGGCCTGGAGGGATGGTGGGCAGGCTGTGTGACAGATCTCTTGCTCTTCACAGGTGGGTCTCTTTGTGGACTTTTTTGTGCGACTCTTCACCCAACTCAAGTTCGGAGTGGTACAGACATGTATCCTTTTCACGGTTCCTGGTGTTCGTGGAATGAACAAGTTTCCTTAACCCAGTTTCCGCAGCGGTGGAGGAGTGCAGCCAGAAAGGCTGCCTCGCTCTGTCTCTCCTTGAACTCCTGGGTTTTAACCTCACCTTTGTCTTCCTGGCAAGCCTCCTTGTTCTCATTGAGGTGAGGTGGTTTGGATTCACCTGCTCGCTTAGGAGTTATGGGTGTGCCTGCTCTCCTCCATCAGCCGGTGGCAGCAGGTTCCGGGATACCCGAGGTCAAATGCTATCTGAATGGCGTAAAGGTGCCAGGAATCGTCCGTCTCCGGACCCTGCTCTGCAAGGTCCTTGGAGTGCTGTTCAGTGTGGCTGGAGGTAAGAAGGGTCCAACTTGTATCCTTCAAATAACTGTTGGTCTTTCCTTTTTCACCCTGCCCAGGGCTCTTCGTGGAGAAGGAAGGCCCCATGATCCACAGTGGTTCGGTGGTGGGAGCTGGCCTCCCTCAGGTAAGATGGGCTGAGAGGGTGTGGGCCTCTGGCTCTTTAGTGGCTCTCTTTTCTCTTGCTTTAGTTTCAGAGCATCTCCTTACGGAAGATCCAGTTTAACTTCCCCTATTTCCGAAGCGACAGGTATGGAAAGGTTAGAAATTGGTTTCTTTTTTTATTGGATAACCCGTCTCTCTCCTCTCCTCAGAGACAAGAGAGACTTTGTATCAGCAGGAGCGGCTGCTGGAGTTGCTGCAGCTTTCGGGGCGCCAATCGGGGGTACCTTGTTCAGTCTAGAGGAGGGTTCGTCCTTCTGGAACCAAGGGCTCACGTGGAAAGTGGTGAGGAGGACCTTCAGTGAAAGCATTAACCAAACCTTCTTGTCTTTTGTCACCTCTCCCCTAGCTCTTTTGTTCCATGTCTGCCACCTTCACCCTCAACTTCTTCCGTTCTGGGATTCAGTTTGGAAGCTGGGGTTCCTTCCAGCTCCCTGGATTGCTGAACTTTGGCGAGTTTAAGGTATGTTTTGTCCTTTCCCCAAGGATTTTTAATTTCTCTCCCTCTCCCTTTCCCCTTCTCTCAGTGCTCTGACTCTGATAAAAAATGTCATCTCTGGACAGCTATGGATTTGGGTTTCTTCGTCGTGATGGGGGTCATTGGGGGCCTCCTGGGAGCCACATTCAACTGTCTGAACAAGAGGCTTGCAAAGTACCGTATGCGAAACGTGCACCCGAAACCTAAGCTCGTCAGGTATCTGCACAGTCGCCTCCCCCCCGAGCCTGTGGCGTTGTAACAGCTGTGCTTTGCCTCCTAGAGTCTTAGAGAGCCTCCTTGTGTCTCTGGTAACCACCGTGGTGGTGTTTGTGGCCTCGATGGTGTTAGGAGAATGCCGACAGATGTCCTCTTCGAGTCAAATCGGTAATGACTCATTCCAGCTCCAGGTAACCCCAGTGCACCTGCTACCTTTATCCCACTTGTACTGATTTTCTGATTCCTTCTTCTCAGGTCACAGAAGATGTGAATTCAAGTATCAAGACATTTTTTTGTCCCAATGATACCTACAATGACATGGCCACACTCTTCTTCAACCCGCAGGAGTCTGCCATCCTCCAGCTCTTCCACCAGGATGGTGAGTGTCTGCACTGCAGCCCAATCGTGGGTTAGTGGGACTCAGGTTGGCTCTTCCCTTGCAGGTACTTTCAGCCCCGTCACTCTGGCCTTGTTCTTCGTTCTCTATTTCTTGCTTGCATGTTGGACTTACGGCATTTCTGTTCCAAGTGGCCTTTTTGTGCCTTCTCTGCTGTGTGGAGCTGCTTTTGGACGTTTAGTTGCCAATGTCCTAAAAAGGTACTCTGTGTGTGTGCGTGTGTGTGCGCATGAAAGCCATGTTCTCGGTGTTTTCCTTCACTAGCTACATTGGATTGGGCCACATCTATTCGGGGACCTTTGCCCTGATTGGTGCAGCGGCTTTCTTGGGCGGGGTGGTCCGCATGACCATCAGCCTCACGGTCATCCTGATCGAGTCCACCAATGAGATCACCTACGGGCTCCCCATCATGGTCACACTGATGGTGAGCACACTCCCTCCAGGCCCCTGTCAGGCACCTATTTTTAGGTCTTTGCTTTGTGTTTCAGGTGGCCAAATGGACAGGGGACTTTTTCAATAAGGGCATTTATGATATCCACGTGGGCCTGCGAGGCGTGCCGCTTCTGGAATGGGAGACAGAGGTGGAAATGGACAAGTAAGGCCATGATTTTGCTCATGTCCTAGTTTATGAGGCTGGATGACTTGCCCTCCTCCCCCAGGCTGAGAGCCAGCGACATCATGGAGCCCAACCTGACCTACGTCTACCCGCACACCCGCATCCAGTCTCTGGTGAGCATCCTGCGCACCACGGTCCACCATGCCTTCCCGGTGGTCACAGAGAACCGCGGTAACGAGAAGGAGTTCATGAAGGGCAACCAGCTCATCAGCAACAACATCAAGTTCAAGGTAAAGAAAACGGCATGAGAGGAAAGGCAGGTTGCGCAGTAGCCTGTGGCCTCCCCACCCACAGAAATCCAGCATCCTCACCCGGGCTGGCGAGCAGCGCAAACGGAGCCAGTCCATGAAGTCCTACCCATCCAGCGAGCTACGGAACATGTGTGATGAGCACATCGCCTCTGAGGAGCCAGCCGAGAAGGAGGACCTCCTGCAGCAGATGCTGGAAAGGAGGTGAGAGCCTGGCGGGGCCCCCACTGCCCGCAATCCCAGGCAGCATCTGGTTTTTGTGTAACAGATACACTCCCTACCCCAACCTATACCCTGACCAGTCCCCAAGTGAAGACTGGACCATGGAGGAGCGGTTCCGCCCTCTGACCTTCCACGGCCTGATCCTTCGGTCGCAGCTTGTCACCCTGCTTGTCCGAGGAGTTTGTTACTCTGAAAGCCAGTCGGTAAGTCTCTCCGAGGCAGAAATCAGCCAGGCGAGCACGGACAGTGTCTGGGTTGGAATTGCAGAGCGCCAGCCAGCCGCGCCTCTCCTATGCCGAGATGGCCGAGGACTACCCGCGGTACCCCGACATCCACGACCTGGACCTGACGCTGCTCAACCCGCGCATGATCGTGGTGAGAAGGGCTGCCCCGGCCTGTCCCATGCGCAGGCAGTCAGTGACACGTGGTCTCTTTGCAGGATGTCACCCCATACATGAACCCTTCGCCTTTCACCGTCTCGCCCAACACCCACGTCTCCCAAGTCTTCAACCTGTTCAGAACGATGGGCCTGCGCCACCTGCCCGTGGTGAACGCTGTGGGAGAGGTGAGCGAGGCCCCGGCCCTGCCCCCACCTTTTGAAGGTGACTCAGGCCTTCTCTTTGCCCTAGATCGTGGGGATCATCACACGGCACAACCTCACCTATGAATTTCTGCAGGCCCGGCTGAGGCAGCACTACCAGACCATCTGACAGCCCAGCCCACCCTCTCCTGGTGCTGCCTGGGGAGGCAAATCATGCTCACTCCGGCGGGCACAGCTGGCTGGGGCTGTTCCGGGGCATGGAAGATTCCCAGTCACCCACTCACTCAGAAAGCCGGGAGTCATCGGACACCTTGCTGGTCAGAGGTCCTGGGGGTGGTTTTGAACCATCAGAGCTTGGACTTTTCTGACTTCCCCAGCAAGGATCTTCCCACTTCCTGCTCCCTGTGTTCCCACCCTCCAGTGTTGGCACAGGCCCACCCCTGGCTCCACCAGAGCCAGAAGCAGAGGTAGAATCAGGCGGGCCCCGGGCTGCACTCCGAGCAGTGTTCCTGGCCATCTTTGCTACTTTCCTAGAGAACCCGGCTGTTGCCTTAAATGTGTGAGAGGGACTTGGCCAAGGCAAAAGCTGGGGAGATGCCAGTGACAACATACAGTTCATGACTAGGTTTAGGAATTGGGCACTGAGAAAATTCTCAATATTTCAGAGAGTCCTTCCCTTATTTGGGACTCTTAACACGGTATCCTCGCTAGTTGGTTTTAAGGGAAACACTCTGCTCCTGGGTGTGAGCAGAGGCTCTGGTCTTGCCCTGTGGTTTGACTCTCCTTAGAACCACCGCCCACCAGAAACATAAAGGATTAAAATCACACTAATAACCCCTGGATGGTCAATCTGATAATAGGATCAGATTTACGTCTACCCTAATTCTTAACATTGCAGCTTTCTCTCCATCTGCAGATTATTCCCAGTCTCCCAGTAACACGTTTCTACCCAGATCCTTTTTCATTTCCTTAAGTTTTGATCTCCGTCTTCCTGATGAAGCAGGCAGAGCTCAGAGGATCTTGGCATCACCCACCAAAGTTAGCTGAAAGCAGGGCACTCCTGGATAAAGCAGCTTCACTCAACTCTGGGGAATGCTACCATTTTTTTTCCAAAGTAGAAAGGAAGCACTTCTGAGCCAGTGACCACTGAAAGGTATGTGCTATGATAAAGCAGATGGCCTATTTGAGGAAGAGGGTGTCTGCCCTTCACAAACACCTCTCTCTCCCCTGCACTAGCTGTCCCAAGCTTACATACAGAGGCCCTTCAGGAGGGCCTCCTGTGCCGCAGGGAGGGTGCGTGGGGAAGATGCTTCCTGCCAGCACGTGCCTGAAGGTTTCACATGAAGCATGGGAAGCGCACCCTGTCGTTCAGTGACGTCATTCTTCTCCAGGCTGGCCCGCCCCCTCTGACTAGGCACCCAAAGTGAGCATCTGGGCATTGGGCATTCATGCTTATCTTCCCCCACCTTCTACATGGTATTAGTCCCAGCAGGCATCCCTGGGGCAGACGTGCTTTGGCTCAAGATGGCCTTCATTTACGTTTAGTTTTTTTTAAAACCGTGGAGGTTGCCCACGGGCCTCGGCACCTGGCCCTGGCAGCACAGCTCTCAGGCCCAGCCCTGGGCGACCTCCTTGGCCAAGTCTGCCTTTCACCCTGGGGTGAGCATCAGTCCTGGCTCTGCTGGTCCAGATCTTGCGCTCAGCACACTCTAGGGAATAATTCCACTCCAGAGATGGGGCTGCTTCAAGGTCTTTTCTAGCTGATTGTGGCCCCTCCATTTTCCCCATTTTCTTATCTCCCTGACCAAAATTGCTTTGACTTCTAAATGTTTCTGCTTCCCAGAATGCACCTGACTTATGAAATGGGGATAATACTCCCAGGAAATAGCGCAGGACATCACAAGGACCAAAAAGGCAATTCTTATTTAAATGTTACTATTTGGCCAGCTGCTGCTGTGTTTTATGGCAGTGTTCAGAGCTTGATCACGTTATTTCTTCCTTTTATTAAGAAGGAAGCCAATTGTCCAAGTCAGGAGAATGGTGTGATCACCTGTCACAGACACTTTGTCCCCTCTCCCCGCCCCTTCCTGGAGCTGGCAGAGCTAACGCCCTGCAGGAGGACCCCGGCCTCTCGAGGGCTGGATCAGCAGCCGCCTGCCCTGAGGCTGCCCCGGTGAATGTTATTGGAATTCATCCCTCGTGCACATCCTGTTGTGTTTAAGTCACCAGATATTTTGTTCCCATCAGTTTAGCCCAGAGATAGACAGTAGAATGCAAATACCTCCCTCCCCTAAACTGACTGGACGGCTGCCAAGGAGGCCCCAAACCCAGGCCCCATGCAAAGGCACGTGGTTTCCTTTTCTCCTCTCTCTGCATCTGCGCTTTCCAGATAAGCCCAAAGACAGCAACTTCTCCACTCATGACAAATCAACTGTGACCCTCGCTCCTTCCATTTCTGTCCATTAGAAACCAGCCTTTTCAGCATCTCACCCATTAGCAGCCCCATCACCCAGTGATCAGTCGCCTCAGTAAAGCAGATCTGTGGATGGGGAGCCTACGGGTGGTAAGAAGTGGTGTTTTGTGTTTCATCTCCAGCTTGGTGTTCCATGGCCCCTAGGCGAGGTGATCAGGGAGTGGGGCCAATGGGCCCCCGGCCCTGGCTTTGGGACCTTGTGCTGAGGGATGATTTGCTCCTGACCTTGATTAACTTAACAGTTCCCAGCTGGAAGGGACACTTTCAGGACCCAGTCCACTGTATGGCATTTGTGATGCAGAATTATGCACTGACATGACCCTGGGTGACAGGAAAGCCTTTCGAGAGGCCCAAGGTGGCCTCGCCAGCCCTGCAGTATTGATGTGCAGTATTGCACCACAGCTCTGCGGACCTTGGCCATTGCCGCAGTCGCAGCTTCCTTTTTTCTGTTTGCACTGTTTGTTTGTATGATGTTAGCTAATTCCACTGTGTATATAAATTGTATTTTTTTTAATTTGTAAAATGCTATTTTTATTTGAACCTTTGGAACTTGGGAGTTCTCATTGTAACCCTAACATGTGAGAATAAAATGTCTTCTGTCTCCTCTGTCTCCTTTAGCCTTTTGTCTCCATGCT